AAAAAAAGTTTTCATCAAATTTCTGCAATTAAAAAAATTAGAGGCCGGGCGCGGTGGCTCAGGCCTGTAATCCCAGCACTTTGGGAGGCCGAGGCGGGCGGATCACGAGGTCAGCAGATCGAGACCATCCTGGCTAACACAGTGAAACCCCATCTCTACTAAAAATACAAAAAATTAGCCGGGCTTGGTGGCGGGCACCTGTAGTCCCAGCTACTGGGGAGGCTGAGGCTTGAAACCAGGAGGCGGAGGTTGCAGTGAGCCAAGATTGCACCACTGCACTCCAGCCTGGGCGACAGAGCGAGACAACGTCTCAAAAAAAAAAAAAAAAAAGGCAATTAGAATGAGACTTTTGTTTTTATTTTCTGTTCTCTGTGACTCAGTAAACTTCTTAGAGAAAGAACTCTTGGAGAAAAGGGAGAGACCTGTCACTTCCTTTCTGCATGGACTGTGGTATTCCTGCCCCACCCCTGCCGAAATGTTAATGAGCTGTGCAAACTACTGCTGGATTGTTTTGTTCTTCCCCCTAATCAGAGTTTCCACTCAGGACTGGGTAGCCTGTGGACTCCCTGGAGGACAGATAGGTGTGGCAGCCTCAGTGGCCTAGAGTGGACAGCTGGTTTACCGATAGTCCTTTTTTTTGAGACAGAGTCTTGGTCTATCACCCGGGCTGGAGTGCAGTAGTACGATCTTGGCTCACCACATCCCCTACCTCCCAGGCTGAAGTGATTCTCGTGCTTCAGCCTTCCCAGTAGCTGAGACTATAGGCAGACACCAACATACCCACCTAATTTTGTATTTTTAGTAGAGTCGGGGTTTCACCATGTTGGCCAGCCTGGTCTTGAACTCCTGTCCTCCAGTGATCTGTCCACCTCGGCCTCCCAAAATGCTGGGTTTATAGGCACGAGTCACCGCGGGCTTACTGATAGTTCTGTAGGCCAGGGGAATAATCCGTTTGAATAACCATATATGAGGTATTGTGTTTATCTTTCTTTCTTCAAGTTATTCTTGGTGTCAGCTCCTTTTTTTTTTTTTTTTCTGAGACAGAGTCTCGCTCTGTCGTCCAGGCTGGAGTGCAATGGCGCTATCTCAGCTCACTGCAACCTCTGCCCCCCGGGTTCAAGCGATTCTCCTGCCTCAGCCTCCTGAGTAGCTGGGATTACTGATGCACATCACCACGCCTGGTTAATTTTTTGTATTTTTAGTAGAGATGGAGTTTCACCATGTTGGCCAAATTGGTCTCGAACTCCTGACCTTGCGATCCACCCACCTCAGCCTCCCAAAGTGCTGGGATTACAGGCGTGAGCTACCACGCCCATCCCGTGTCAGGTCTTTTACCTTAATTAATACGTATTGTATTGACAAATTTTCTTTTCTTTCTGAGCCCTCACTTTTTTTTTTTTTTTTGAAACAAGGTCTCACTCTGTTGCCCAAACTGGAATGTAGTGATAATGATCACAGCTCACTGCAGCCTCAACCTCTTGGGCTCAAGCTAACCTCCCACCTCAGCCTCCCAGGTAGCTGGGACTACAAGCACATGCCACTACACCTAATTTTATTTTACTTTTTGTAGAGATGGGGTCTCCCCATGTTGCCCAGACTGGTCTCGAACACCTGGCCTCAAGTCATCCTCCTGCCTCAGCCTCCCAAAGCACTAGGATTATAGGCGTGAACCACCCTGCCCGGCCATGAAGTTAAATTTTTGGTTATTAGCTTGTTGAGTTCTGTTTTCTGTTTTTTTAAATAGCCACATGGCCTGACTCTCTGTGGTCAATGGTATGGATGCTAAAGTAGAGCAAGGACAGTGCCCTGCTCAAGTCTCTCTGACCTGGGTCCATGGGGATTTTCTCTGCCAGTCAGGTTCCTGAAGCTCTGGCTACGGCTCCTGGTATTTTTAATGACCGCAGTAGAGAAAAACATTGGTATCTTCTTGCTGTTGATGAGCAAATCTTTGGACCTGTCTCATGGTGTCTTTATTTGCAAACTGGTTGAATCATGAACTGCCTGGCTTTGGCTGCCTTGCCGTTGTGGCTTTTAATAACTACCCCTATTTCTGGTGGCTCAGTCAAGTTTCCAAAAAGGAAGTCTTACCTGGAGATCCTGTGAAGGAATTCCTGACCAGCTTTTTAATTTTCCAAAGACAGGCCTTATTCGTGTTAAACACACACCCCTTTTCTGTGGCCAGGCCGGTGTGAAAGCATGTGCAGAGGCTGTATAGCAGTAAGAGTTCCCACCCCTTGGGGCATTTTCATTGTCACCACATTGTCTGACTTTGGAGACGACCCCTTTTAAACTCTGGCATTTGCTCAGGTAAGTATTTGGGGAGTATTGTTATAAATGCTCTGCACTTGACAAGTGGCTTTATGATCCCTAGGTCCACCTGGGCTTGCGAAGGCACAGATTCCCCGTCCACAGCTCACGACCAGATGCACCAGCAGGAGTCCACATCGAGGACGTCCTCCGGGCACTCCCACGACCAGGTAGGTGAGGACTGGTGGGCCCGTGGCTGGATGGCTTCTAAAGTAGATATTGTTTGTTTTACAGATAAGGAAACTGAGGCACAGTTCAGTCAAAGCACATGTCCTGGTCACACAGCTAGGGAGGTGCAAGCCTGCCCGCCCAGAGCCCATCTTCACTCCGGGTACTTTGAATTTTGGGTCTGTGGCCCTCCAGGGCCTCGCCGACCTCTTGCTTTATCGACACAGTGACCAGGAGTTAAACTTTGGGATGTGCCCGTGATGTTGGACCACAAGGACTTAGAGGCCGAAATCCACCCCTTGAAAAATGAAGAAAGAAAATCGCAGGAAAATCTGGGAAATCCATCAAAAAATGAGGATAACGTGAAAAGCGCGCCTCCACAGTCCCGGCTCTCCCGGTGCCGAGCGGCGGCGTTTTTTCTTTCATTGTTTCTCTGCCTTTTTGTGGTGTTCGTCGTCTCATTCGTCATCCCGTGTCCAGACCGGCCGGCGTCACAGCGAATGTGGAGGATAGACTACAGTGCCGCTGGTGAGCCTCGGCTTCCCCGCCCAGTGGGGTCCCGCGGAGTATAGTCTGTGGTTTTCTCTTTCAGTTATCTATGACTTTCTGGCTGTGGATGATATAAACGGGGACAGGATCCAAGATGTTCTTTTTCTTTATAAAAACACCAACAGCAGCAACAATTTCAGCCGATCCTGTGTGGACGAAGGTAATTTCATTTTATATGAAAAAGGCGGAGCTTACAGGCTTTTCCTCTCCCTGCACCTTTGCAGCTGCTGTGTCGGGGGCCAACGGCAGCACGCTCTGGGAGAGACCTGTGGCCCAAGACGTGGCCCTCGTGGAGTGTGCTGTGCCCCAGCCAAGAGGCAGTGAGGCACCTTCTGCCTGCATCCTGGTGGGCAGACCCAGTTCTTTCATTGCAGTCAACTTGTTCACAGGTAGGCCAGCCAGGCAGCGGGGTTCTCACTGAGCCACGTTCCGTGACCGTGTGCTTGATTCTAGGGGAAACCCTGTGGAACCACAGCAGCAGCTTCAGCGGGAATGCGTCCATCCTGAGCCCTCTGCTGCAGGTGCCTGATGTGGACGGCGATGGGGCCCCAGACCTGCTGGTTCTCACCCAGGAGCGGGAGGAGGTACATCCCAGCCTGGCTCTGCTCCCAAGTCACTCTCTTCCTGTGTCATCCTGTGTCATTGCAGGTTAGTGGCCACCTCTACTCCGGCAGCACCGGGCACCAGATTGGCCTCAGAGGCAGCCTTGGTGTGGACGGGGAAAGTGGCTTCCTCCTTCACGTCACCAGGACAGGTGCCCACTACATCCTCTTTCCCTGCGGTACGTTGTTTCTGCCACATCCCTGGCCAGCCGGTGACCTCGGGCCCTTCTGTGTTTTGAATAGCAAGCTCCCTCTGCGGCTGCTCTGTGAAGGGTCTCTACGAGAAGGTGACCGGGAGCGGCGGCCCGTTCAAGAGTGACCCGCACTGGGAGAGCATGCTCAATGCCACCACCCGCAGGATGCTTTCCCACAGGTGGGTCCGGGCCGCAGCCTTTCTCCATGCAGCCGGCGCCCCTTTCTCCCACTCTCCTGTCTAGCTCTGGAGCAGTGCGCTACCTGATGCATGTCCCAGGGAACGCCGGTGCAGATGTGCTTCTTGTGGGCTCAGAGGCCTTCGTGCTGCTGGACGGGCAGGAGCTGACGCCTCGCTGGACACCCAAGGCAGCCCATGTCCTGAGGTACAGGGTTTCCCCAAGGACCGCGCAGGTGCCCCTCGTGAGCGCTTCCTCCATATTGTTCCAGAAAACCCATCTTCGGCCGCTACAAACCAGACACCTTGGCTGTAGCCGTTGAAAACGGAACTGGCACCGACAGACAGGTTCGTTGTTCTTCCTTCGGAGGTGGCACCTTGTTGGCCCCCACAGTGTCCCCTCCCTCCCCAGATCCTGTTTCTGGACCTTGGCACTGGAGCCGTCCTGTGTAGCCTAGCCCTCCCGAGCCTCCCTGGGGGTCCACTGTCCGCCAGCCTGCCGACCGCAGACCACCGCTCAGCCTTCTTCTTCTGGGGCCTCCACGAGCTGGGGAGCACCAGCGAGACGGTACGGGAGCCACCCTCGGAGCAGCCATGCTGGGCGTGGGGCCCATTGCTGGTTCTCGCTCCAGGAGACCGGGGAGGCCCGGCACAGCCTGTACATGTTCCACCCCACCCTGCCGCGCGTGCTGCTGGAGCTGGCCAATGTCTCTACCCACATTGTCGCCTTTGACGGTGAGTGTGGCCTCGGCCAGGGACCCGGGTGTCCGCCCTGACAGCTGTGTCCCCCACCCTGCAGCCGTCCTGTTTGAGCCAAGCCGCCACGCCGCCTACATCCTTCTGACAGGCCCGGCAGACTCAGAGGCACCCGGCCTGGTCTCTGTGATCAAGCACAAGGTGCGGGACCTTGTCCCAAGCAGCAGGGTGGTCCGCCTGGGTGAGGGTGGGCCAGACAGTGACCAAGCCATCAGGGACCGGTTCTCCCGGCTGCGGTACCAGAGTGAGGCGTAGAGGCACGCCAGCCAGAGCCTGTGGAGAGACTCCGCCTGCTGACACTAAACGTCCTGGGAAGTGGGCCCTTCCCTGGGTCTCTGCACTGACTCCCCCACTCCTGACCCTGGTGATGGTCGCCACTGGGCAGCAGCAGCCTTACCAGTCCTCCATGATCACACCCAGGGACCTGCATGGGTGAGGGGACACCCTGGGCCTCTCTCCCGCCCAGCATCCTCCCTGAGTCCCCACACAGGGCCTCACTCTGCACCCCACCAGGGTCCCGCTCACACCAGGCAGCCTTCATAGTGGTCTCCCTGGCCACCTTGGGCAGAGCTGGGTCATGCAGCACCCCATCCTTACCCGGTGCCCTCTCCTTGCCAGCTTCTCCCCAGGCCAGAGCGGCCATCGCGTAGAAAGAACCAGGGTGTCCCCGGGACAGGCCGTCCCCCACCCCATCCTGTAGAAGTCCATTCCCCTTTTCCCTCCTGTGCTCTGTCCCCCAAGGAGTCATGGAACTCAGGGTACTGGGCCTCAACGGGAACCTGAGACAGCTCCAGCTTCGCAGCCCTTCCCGGAGCTACAGGGGGATCCTCTAGCATGGGGGGTGTGACTTGGTTCCTTTGACCAGGTCCTGTGAGGAAGCCTGGAGCAAGGGTCTCCCCCAGCAGGATGGGTGGGGCCTGCTCTGGAGCTGAGCCCGTGGCCGCTCACAGGTGTCCTTAGTGGTGTTGCAGCTGTCTACTGGCTGCATGTGCTGTGAATATCCCAAGGAACTGGCTGTGGAATGCGTGTTTGGGTCAGTCTGTGCCCTCTCAGTAGACACTGGAGCTGCTCTGTCCCTGAAGAGGCCCCGTGCCCCAGGCATGGCAAGCGCCTGCCTCTCCCCTTCCGGTGCTCACACGCCCACGCCGTGCCACCCGATGCAGGACTCACCTCTGTGCCTTGCTGCTCCTGAGGCCCAAGGGCAGCCATGGTGCTCTGTACTGCTCGGGCCGCCCAGGTCACAGAGCCTGAGCTTCGTAGCCAAAGCAGCCTGATGACCCACCCACCAAGGAAGAAAGCAGAATAAACATTTTTGCACTGCCTGAAAAACCCCGGTGGTCAGGCGTGAGCCTAGCGTGTGT